GTGTCCAGGACAGGCTGCAGGTGTGGCTGGGGACTGTGATCTTCTTGTAGGGCCTCCTTAGGGATTGTGCAACCACAAAGGCAGAAGCAGCTCTTGCAGAGTGTGATGACGTTCACAACCTATATTTGACTTGTACTATATTCTCATCACTACAGGAGAAGAGGCCCAATGGGAAATGTGTGCTGTTCTAAATATAGCACCTGCCTCCTATACCTGCTAGATTTAGGTTGAATCTTTCACTGCCTGTGAAGGACTTTAGCAGGCCTCAGTGACCGGAAAGATCTACCCACGCTTTCAAGCACAGGAAGGACGGTATTGGAAGGCCTTGGGGTCCAGCCCAGGGCTTAAAGTCAGTTCCATTGGAATGCCATTTTCAGAGAGTTTTCATCCCAGACTCTCCAAGGGTGGCAGGCTCTTGTATCAGCCCTGGGACATGTGTCCTCTAGCAGTCAGGTAGTTAGGCAGGCACCTGTCTATCAATTTGTTGTTTTTCTTCTCAGTTTTCCGGTAAGACTACCCCGAGCTCTTCAATGTTTTCTTTGCTTTTGTTTACATTGAGTGTATGACGCGGGATGGGCTTCGTAGGCTGGTTGTGGGTTATTACAGCTTCCCAGGAAGGGGAGAAACCCAATTCTTGCCAGCACGTGGTGGGCGCAGGCGCTCATAAATACTTAGGAATAAATGAATGTATAAGTGAGTGCATGAATGGGTGAGTGGACACGAAGCTTTCAAGGTGGGTGCAGGGAGGTGGGGGTGTGAAGAGCCATCGAGGCTACCCTGCGGCCCTGGCCCCCAGGCTATCCCGCGACGCGCGTCCACGCCGACCAGCGGAAGGTGCCCAGCCAGTGGGGGCGGGGCGAGCTAGCCGCGAGGACGCGCCCGCGGGGGGGCGGGGCTAAGAGGACGCGCCGGGAGCAGCGGAGCGACGAGGACAGGCCGCGGGGAGGGGCGGGGCCACGGGGGGTGCGCCGGGCGGAAGGGGCGGGAAGAGGGCGGGCCCGGCGCGCGGTAGCGCGGGCCCCTCAGTGCACAATGGCTAGAGCAGGCGGCGGAGCCCCAACCCCACCCAGTGCGGAGCGCGCCGCGAGCCCCGCCGCAAGCTGAGCGCCTCCGCCCGCCAGGCGCGCCGGCGCCGGGCCATGTACTCGGGGAACCGCAGCGGCGGCCACGGCTACTGGGACGGCGGCGGGGCCGCGGGCGCTGAGGGGCCGGCGCCGGCGGGGACACTGAGCCCCGCGCCCCTCTTCAGCCCCGGCACCTACGAGCGCCTGGCGCTGCTGCTGGGCTCCATTGGGCTGCTGGGCGTCGGCAACAACCTGCTGGTGCTCGTCCTCTACTACAAGTTCCAGCGGCTCCGCACTCCCACTCACCTCCTCCTGGTCAACATCAGCCTCAGCGACCTGCTGGTGTCCCTCTTCGGGGTCACCTTTACCTTCGTGTCCTGCCTGAGGAACGGCTGGGTGTGGGACACCGTGGGCTGCGTGTGGGACGGGTTTAGCGGCAGCCTCTTCGGTGAGTTGGACTGGGAGAAGGCAGCCTCCCCTAATGTATTCTTTCTTGAATTTTCTTCTTTCAGAGAAGAGTTCCAGTCACAAATGCATATATGATGCATTTTGACATTTACTGCTAAGATGAAATGCAGAAATGAAACCACACATCCATTTTAGTATTCTCAGATGTGATTAGATGTACTTGCTCATGTTTTTATGCTACTGACTTATAAGAAAAAAAATATTTTAAAAGGGTAACCGTTAAACAGCTAGGACCTGCAACTTCAGTGCTTCTGGGATAACTGGAACATCAGAAGGACAGATTTTATTACAGCATAATCACACCTCATTTCTTTCATCAGCAGTTGTCACCAGACGCTGTTACTTCCTAAAATGGCGGACAATCTTCCCACAGAGTTTGATGTGGTTATAATAGGGACAGGTTTGCCCGAATCCATCCTTGCAGCTGCATGTTCAAGAAGTGGTCAGAGGGTTCTGCATATTGATTCAAGAAGCTACTATGGAGGAAACTGGGCTAGTTTCAGCTTTTCAGGATTGCTATCCTGGTTGAAGGAGTATCAGCAAAACAATGACATTGGGGAAGAAAGTACTGTTGTATGGCAGGACCTGATCCATGAAACAGAAGAAGCCATCACTCTTCGCAAGAAGGATGAAACTATTCAACACACAGAAGCTTTTTGCTACGCCAGTCAGGATATGGAGGACAACGTTGAAGAGATTGGTGCTCTGCAGAAAAATCCTTCTTTGGGGGTGTCTAATACCTTCACTGAAGTTCTGGATTCTGCATTACCTGAAGAAAGCCAGTTATCGTATTTTAATAGCGACGAAATGCCTGCAAAACACACTCAGAAAAGTGATACAGAGATTTCACTAGAAGTAACTGATGTAGAGGAATCAGTGGAGAAGGAAAAGTATTGTGGAGATAAAACTTGTATGCACACAGTTTCAGATAAAGATGGAGATAAAGATGAAAGCAAATCTACAGTAGAAGATAAGGCCGATGAACCAATTAGAAATAGGATTACTTACTCTCAAATAGTTAAAGAAGGCAGGAGGTTTAATATTGATTTGGTGTCAAAACTGCTGTATTCTCAAGGATTGCTAATTGATCTTTTAATCAAATCAGATGTTAGTCGTTATGTAGAATTTAAAAATGTCACTAGGATTCTTGCATTTCGGGAAGGAAAGGTAGAACAAGTTCCTTGTTCCAGAGCAGATGTCTTTAATAGCAAGGAACTCACCATGGTTGAAAAGAGGATGCTAATGAAATTTCTCACATTTTGTTTAGAGTATGAACAACATCCTGATGAATACCAAGCTTTCAGGCAGTGTTCATTTTCAGAATACTTAAAAACTAAAAAACTAACTCCCAACCTTCAACATTTTGTACTGCACTCAATTGCAATGACATCAGAATCATCTTGCACTACAATAGATGGTCTTAACGCAACTAAAAACTTCCTTCAGTGTCTCGGACGGTTTGGCAACACCCCCTTTTTATTTCCCTTGTATGGCCAAGGAGAAATTCCCCAGGGTTTCTGTAGGATGTGTGCAGTTTTTGGTGGAATCTATTGTCTTCGTCATAAAGTACAATGCTTTGTAGTCGACAAAGAATCTGGACGATGTAAAGCAATTATAGATCACTTTGGTCAAAGAATAAATGCTAAATATTTTATTGTGGAAGACAGTTACCTTTCTGAGGAAACATGCTCAAATGTGCAGTATAAGCAGATCTCTAGGGCAGTACTCATTACAGATCAGTCTATACTAAAGACAGATTTAGATCAGCAGACTTCCATTCTGATAGTTCCTCCAGCAGAGCCAGGAGCTTGTGCTGTACGGGTCACAGAATTATGTTCTTCAACCATGACATGCATGAAGGACACCTATCTGGTACATTTGACATGTTCATCTTCTAAAACAGCAAGAGAAGACTTAGAATCAGTGGTGAAGAAATTATTCACTCCGTATACTGAAACAGAAATAAACGAGGAAGAACTTACAAAGCCAAGACTCTTGTGGGCTCTTTATTTTAATATGAGAGATTCCTCGGGAATCAGCAGAAGCTCGTATAATGGCTTGCCTTCCAATGTTTATGTCTGCTCTGGGCCTGACTGTGGCCTGGGAAATGAGCATGCTGTCAAGCAAGCTGAAACACTTTTCCAGGAGATCTTTCCAACTGAAGAATTCTGCCCTCCACCTCCAAATCCAGAAGACATTATCTTTGATGGTGATGATAAGCAGCCAGAGGCTCCTGGAACCAATAATGTAGTAATGGCCAAACTAGAATCCTCTGAGGAAAGCAAAAACCTAGAAAGCCCAGAGAAGCACCTTCAAAATTAGAAAAGAGCAATCTCGAAATGCTGTTTTGGACCTCCTTCATGGCATCAGAATTTTCTCATTTAAAGGACAGTTTCCCATATGAGTAATTAGAAGTGGTTATATATGATGAATGCTATGCAGATGTTGTCTTTAACTCTCAGACATTCAGCATTGAATATCTTTGTTAACCTATCAATGAGTGATTTATTGATTATTGAACATTTTGTTTAGAATGGGCTATATGACCCAGAATCTTAAAACAGAGTTAGCTTTATTTTAGTATTGGGTATATATGTAAGGGTTCCATATTAGCAACTCAGCTTAAAGGTAATGTATTTGCTAATGATCTTCAGATTTTATCTTTGTCTACAGAACAATTAGTAATACCCAAGTAATATTTTAATTACTTTTGCAGCTGTTACAGTTGCTGCGGCCTGTTCGAATAGTGAAACATACACAAATGGTAAATTATGTGGATCTTTTGCATATAATATAAATGTATAGACATGGTGGTAGGAATAGCAACTAATACAAATGCCAATATGATAATAAAATACATTTGTCTATAATCGTTTAAAGATTAGCTTTGCATGATCCTTTATGCACTGTGAAGGTCTGAAGTTTATAATACTCACTTGACCCTTGTAACTGATGAGGCAATGATGCCACCACAGTATTCTAATTTACAAAAAGAATTGGAGTTCAATTAGTGGTTGTAAAGCTCATTTTGGGGAGGTTGATTGCAAAGGAAATTTGAAAGATAAGATTTATTCTTATTTAATACTTCAGAAAATTTCTGCAGAGCCCTGCCCTGGCACTTAAAATAGCTTCCAATAAGTAACTTAGACCAAAAGGAAAAATGAAGTGCCCCAGGAGAAGATACTTCAGAAGGGCTGTTCTGAAATTCCTAAGGAGGAATTCTTAGGAATTCCTAAGGAGAAACAGAGTGAGGCCTTTTTAACCTGAGATTACAGATACTTATAAAACCCTCTATAAATAGATTACCCAAGGTTTTTCAGTGAGAATGAAACATACCACCTTGTTGGCTCTACCACTTTAATTAATATCACTATAACATAACTGATAGGAATGAATCAAAGGAGGATTTACCATGCCCTTTCGGTTGTGTCCCACTTAACAAATTGTGAAGTAACAATTTTCTGTAATCTCTCTTGCCTCTTAGCTGTTATCCAGAGTATAGAAACTTTTTTTCTCCCAGAGCCACCCAACGTCATAAAACTGGTAGTACTCTAATGGTGAAAACCTGTGGAGCTGTCAGAAGACATGAACTTGCTTTTCCTCTAGTCCAGTTTCCATTCTTCAGTCAGAGTATGATGATCCCTGTGACAGTTTTTGCTCTGAAATAGTATTTATCATGTGTTTGGTACCTAGTATTATGCTTTCTCATGACAGTTTCTCAACAATCCTGTGAGGCAAATTCGCATGTACCCTCTGTATTAGTGTGTTCTCATGCTGTTGATAAAGACACACCTGAGATGGTAATTTGTAAAGAAAAAGGTTTAATGGACTCACAGTTCCATGTGGCTGGGGAGGCCTCACAATCATGGTGGAAGGTGAAAGGCACGTCTTACATGGCGGTGGACAAGAGAGAATGAGAACTAAGTGAAAAGGGAAACCCTTTTAAAACCATCAGATATCGTGAGACTTATTTACTACCATGAGAACAGTATGGGGGAAACAACTCCATGATTCAGTTATCTCCCACCAGGTTCCTCCCACAACACGTGGGAATTATAGGAGCTACAATTCAAGATGAGATTTGAGTGGGAACACAGCCAAACCATATCACCTTCAAAGAAGAAATAAGAGAATTATTAGTAATTTGCTCAGAATCTGGTATGTGGAAGAGCCAACATGGGGACCCAGCCTTTTGTGATTCTAAAACCTTTGATCTTTCTACTAACATTCACTGTTAGAGAGTGTAGGCGCTGCAGGAGAAAGAGAAAGTGCCCACGAAAATTAGTCTAGCATTGCCGGGGGTAAAAAGCACACACTGGTCCTGCAGCTTATTGAATCAGAGAAATGTGAAGATAAGATGAACTAAACAAACATATTTTAGAGCATGGATCTCGAAGCAGAATTTGGCTAAATTTTAACAAAATGTTCTTCAGTAACACATCTCATGATCTGAAGATTGTGTTACAAAAAATATTATCAGGCCAAAATTTGTTCGGAATACACTAATTTTTGCTCCTCTATATGTGAGGAAAATGAGACTAGACAGATTTAAGTAATTGACAACTTACTTAAAGTAGCAAAGTCATGGATTGTATTGACTTTTAAAAATATAGTAAAAGTCATATTTAAACTTTATCCTAAAGTTTAAATCTAACAGAACAACTGAAATACTTGAAATAGACCTATAAAATAGTAATTAAAATGAGAAATACATAAGATGATAAATAAAATGAAGGTGAAGGTATTCCAGATCTACCGAAAAGATTTTCAGTATCACAGATTATTCATAAGAAATTGAGAAAAGGAACAATCAGAAGTTGCAAAAGATGGTATAGCCGAATATAATGGAAATAGGAAAAATTAGTCGAAAATAAAGGTTGATTTAGAAATGAAGAAAATGAATATATTTCTTAATACAAAATAAGTGGGAAATGAGAAGTTATACCAATAAAAAGCATTTAAAAATTTAGGGGATATTGTAACCCAGTATAATTTTCTGACAGGTTGGACTTTGACCCTAATGGACTTACTGGTGAACTTTTTCAAATGTTTAAATAATGTCTATCCATGTATCATGAAGGACAGTATGCTTCAAATTGTCTTTTGAGGCAGACATGTTCTCAGTACTAAAAGACATTTTTAGAAGGATTTTATTCTCAACAGATGCAAAATGCAAAATAAAATATTGGCAAACAATACAGCAACAAATAATTTACTATCACTCAGGATTATAAGGCTGGTGTTAAGCAGAACAGCCATTAAATCAGCATCAAAAGAACAAATAGTAAAATCCAAAGTATTAATTACAGATAACTTTTCAAAAATTCATCATTCACCCTTGATTTAATTATTTCTCTGGCAATGATTTAATAGACTTCTCGGAGTCTGTTAAGTACTTAAACCAAGAACTACCATTATTCCTACTGGGAAAACATAAACATTTCTCAAGTGGAAAGTAAACAGTGTTGGCACTATTTTTATATATGGTTAAAGAGACCTGTCATTGCAATAAAAGCCAGCATTCACAAAATGAGGAAGATAAGGAAAGTAGCATAAATATTTTCTATTAACATGGCTTTACAACTGCTAAAACTTATAGTATAAAAATGTACTAACAAAGACTAATTCAAGAAGTTGCAGGATACACAATTTTTAAAAATCTCATTTCTACATCTTAGCAGTGACAAACTGCAATTTAAAAAGTGTGTTTGGTTATTAATATATATGAGACTTTTAAAGAAAGTTATATAACTACATAGAGATAAATTAAGAAAGATGCCTAAATAGAAGCAAGTTTAAAGAGCTATATTTTTAAACATGAACAAACTCCCATGGGAGCCATGCCAGTGTAGTGGAAAAGTAGTACATGGGGAGATGGGGAGTTTTTTTGAAAACCAGAATTACAGTTCTCATTTCACTACTTACCAGTTGTATACTCTTGGGAAAGTCACTCCTAGTATCTATTTCACCATCTACAGAAGAGAAATACTTCACAGAATTATTGTGGGGATTAAGTTAGATAATGTGTTTTAAAATATAAAGCTACATCCAAAGAAATGCCAATATGTGACATTAGTATGAAATTTACTACAGTTCCATTTAACATTCCAACTGGTTGCTGTGTGGAATATGGCATAATTGTAATAAATTATTTAGGAAAGCAAGCAAAGATGTAAGTTTTTTTAATTTAGGGGGAAAAAATGGGAGCCTTGCTCTCCAAATCCTTAAAACATGCTATTAAGCAACCTTTCTGAATATTCTGTGGTGCCAAGTAGAAAGTTTAACTGAAATTAATAAGCCAATGGAAAGAAAGAAATATTAATAACTGCTGGTGGAAAGACTAGCTAGATGTCAGTGTGGAAAGATTAGATCCACTTTACATGTGATATTCCAAATGAATTAAAATGTTAAGTATAAAAAGAAAAATACTACAAGTCTCACACCAATAGTGGTATAAAGGAACTTCATGGCAATTGGCAAGGTAGATCAACTAAGAGAAAAAGTTTTAAATGTGTAGTAAATAGGAAAAAGACAAAACAAGATGGAATTTAAAAGAAGCTATTTGCATTACACATGGATGCACTCAGTTTTTGTAAAACTATATGCATATCCATAAGGGTTTGTACTCTTAGGCAAATTTATAAAGCGATCGTGTATAAATGATATAAAAAATCAATTTGAATGGTATTCAAATTTCCTAATATTAAAAATGCAACTTTGACTTAGTTCATGCTATTGTATTAGCAAAACTGTTTTAATTGCATGTGTCCTTATAGCAGCAGCATTGTGTATTAGTAGCCTTTTAAGAGAACTGTGTAGAAGACTATAAAAAGGGCTTTATAACTGATCTTTTGACATACTCACTTTGAGTGGCATATGCCCAGGAAAATATTTAAAAGAAAGAAAAGCTATTTGTACAAAGTTTTCTAGCAGTTCCACTCAGATAACTTTAAGGGGGAAAAAAGCCCAACGATTGGAAATGGTTAAGTAAATTTTGGTGTATTGCTAGTGCTATCACAGAATGTTATATAGCCATTCAATAATATTGATATATGTCAAATTGTATGCAAAAAAGTGAGATTCAAAAATGTTAATAAGAACATAAATTGTGTTTACTGATACATGTGAAAATTTAGGTCTACATTGAAAAGAATCAGAAGATAACATGTAATTCAGTTTAACATTAGGGGTTCTTTATTTTTCTTCTGTTAAATATTGATGTATGCAATAAAAAATAAAAGATTAATTGGTAAAGTGGTTTACTGAACTGGTGAGAAAATTACTGATTTCTTAGAAGTT